CCCAGGGCTGGAGACAAAGCGTGAGAACTAGGATGGCGAAAAACGGGTTTGAATGAGAAAATCCGAAGGAGGGAGGCTGAGGGCGGACAATTGGGTTAAAAATAGAAACGCATCCTCCACAGGACTCGCTCTTCCCAGCTCCACCCTAGGGGCCGACTGCCAGGCCAGTGGCTGGGCTCCGCGAGAAGGCACAGCAACCCGTCTCGGCCCCGCCTCCTGGACCTACTGACAGGGCACCGGGGGCGTGGCCTTGGGCCCGCGACGTCACCGCGCTCCCCGCCGCCGCCGCCGCCGCCGGGGTTTTCGCTGACGCACGGGTCCCGCCCCCTCCCCCTCTTTTCCCTCACAGCCCGGGCGCCGGGCGGCGAGTGCGTTAGTCGGCCGGGACGCGGAGCTGTGTGCATCTCCTACGCGGGCTCGCTCGCTCCCGGGAGCCGCGCAGCTTCCCCGGCGGTGGCAGGAGCGGCGAAGAGCGCCATCAGCGGGCCCTTACGGCCCCAGGCCTCGCGGCGCGCGGTCCGCTCGCCCTCCTCGTCCGCCCAACCTGCGGCCTGTGGAGGCGTGAGGCGACGACAGGCGAGCGCCTCGAGCAGCGTTAGCCGCTGCGGCCGCCGGTCCTCCCTCCACCTCCTCCTCGGCCCCCCCTCGCTTCCCTCCTCCCACTTCCCGAGCTCCGGCGTGTCCCGGCCACGCTCGACGCTGCTGCAGGAACAAAGGAAGACCCCGCGGCGGCGGCGGCGCCACCTCCGCCTGCTGCTCCGACCCGCTCCCGGCCCGCGGCGGCGGCACCAGGGCGCCCGGCTCAGCCTTCCCGGAGGCCTCGGCCCGGCCTCATCGTGCCGGCTTCGCGCGCGAACCCGGCTTTCGCATTTGGGACCCTGCAGGGTGAGTGATACGGGGCTGCGGGTGGGAGCCGGGCTCCTTGTTGCCGGGCCGGGGGCGGGAGTGAAGGGACCGGGGCGCCGCGGGCCAATGGCGAAGCCGGAGCAGGCCGCGGATGGCGGCGTCCGGGGGAGGGGAGCCCGCCCGCCAGCCCAGGAAGCACAAAGACGGAGGCGTCATCCTGTCGTCGTGGCCCGAGACCTGGCTCCCGGCGTCCCTGGCTCGCTCCACAGCACGGTCGGGAAACAATGCACGGCGTGCCGCCTCTGCGGGGCCGGCCTCTAGGCCGCTCGCCTCCGCGGCGGCGCCCGGCGTGGGCACCACGACCCAGAGAAACAAAGAGGCCGAGGCGGCGGCCGCGCCCCCTGCCCGTTGCAGCCCCCCCTAGCTCTCCCCTAAGAGGAGCCGTTCGGGGTCGGGGGTCGGGGGTCGGGGATCCGCGTGGGGCCTGCAGGCGAAGGGCTGGCCGGGCCTGCTGAGCTGCTGTTCTGCATGACTCAGTGGTTTTCGGAGAGGGCCCTGTTGGGCTTTATTGAGTGAGGCCTTTGCTTAGAGGGGGATGGGGTATCAGTGGGACCCGAACTTGTTCCAAAATCCATTGGAACATGGGGCCGGGGGTTCTCGGCGTCGTCTTTTGGGCTTCTCGACGTCGCTGCGTTTTTATCCTGAGATCCGTTTTCATGGAGGAAATGGAACACCTCCTTTGTTTGGTGCATTTAGGCTGATGAATGTGAAATTTTTTGCTCGCTTTCCACGCACTCCGTGGAGGTGTGTTTTCGGGGAAGGGTCGGATTATCTTTATTGATTGAGTGTCTCCTAAGGGATAGCATCTAAGGAGATACCAAGATAAAGGAACATATAGGTCACACATCCCCGTTCTTAAACCTGGGATTTAGATACAGACTTCTAAAAACATAAACGAATGTATTTTATTCCTTATTTTTAGGATTTTTTTTAAAGAGTAGGCTTTCAGAACTCAGTTGGTGAAAATACTGCAATTTTATCTTTGAAGTTTTTTGTTAAAATGTTTCCCCACACCCCCCTAAAAAATTAAGGATTCTTTGTAGTTGTCTCCTGTTTTCTATCTCCCAGGCCCTGAAAAGGAGCCTTTAAAAGTCAATTCTACTCCATTTGGCAAAGAGGGAACTGAAATCTGGAAAGTAAGGACTTGCCCAAGGTCACTGACTTAGTGGCAGACTAGAGACTTGAACTCAGGTCTCCATTCCCAGGTGAGTGGGAATTCATGCCATCTCATCACATCCACTAATTTCTGAAATTTCGTTTCATCTATAGCAGAAAAATATGGCTCAGGAGACTAACCAGACCCCGGGGCCCATGCTGTGTAGCACAGGATGTGGCTTTTATGGAAATCCTAGGACAAATGGAATGTGTTCAGTTTGCTACAAAGAACATCTTCAGAGGCAGCAAAATAGTGGCAGAATGAGCCCAATGGGTAAGTTATTTCCAAGGAAAAACACATTTGAAATTGGTTCCTTACAAATCCTTTTTTTAAATAGGAACAGCTAGTGGTTCCAACAGTCCTACCTCAGATTCTGCATCTGTACAGAGAGCAGACACTAGCTTAAACAACTGTGAAGGTGCTGCTGGCAGCACATCTGAAAAATCAAGGTAAGATTGAACGTTTCAGAGTTTTTATGATACCTTTAAAAATTGTTTGCTTGAACTCAAATAGAAATGTGCCTGTGGCTGCCTTGCCTGTAACTCAGCAAATGACAGAAATGAGCATTTCAAGAGAGGACAAAATAACTACCCCGAAAACAGAGGTGTCAGAGCCAGGTATGTTTTTCATTTAATACTTGTTCAGTTCTGCTTGACAAATTTGTGTTTTTGTCCTTTTCAGTTGTCACTCAGCCCAGTCCATCAGTTTCTCAGCCCAGTACTTCTCAGAGTGAAGAAAAAGCTCCTGAATTGCCCAAACCAAAGAAAAACAGATGTTTCATGTGCAGAAAGAAAGTTGGTCTTACAGGTATTACAAAACACAAGACAATGTATGTTTTATCTCAAATGACTCTACTTCTTCGTTTGTACAGGGTTTGACTGCCGATGTGGAAATTTGTTTTGTGGACTTCACCGTTACTCTGACAAGCACAACTGTCCGTATGATTACAAAGCAGAAGCTGCAGCAAAAATCAGAAAAGAGAATCCAGTTGTTGTGGCTGAAAAAATTCAGAGAATATAAATTACTTCTTGTGAAGAGACTGAAACTTTGTTTTTATTTTAATATATCGTAGGAAAACATTAAAGAGCAGATGCATGGCCATTTTTCTTTGATGTTCTCCAGAGTTTTACATTACACTTGTCTGTCTTATAATTGATATTTTAGGATGTTTGGGTGTTTGTTACAGGCAGAATTGGATAGATACAGCCCTACAAATGTATATGCCCTCCCCTGAAAAAAATTGGATGAAAATCTGCACAGCAAAGTGAAACACACAGATAATAGGAACAAAATGTAGTTCCCATGTGCCAAACAAAATAAATGAAATCTCTGCATGTTTGCAGCATATCTGCCTTTTGGGAATGTAATCAAGGTATAATCTTTGGCTAGTGTTATGTGCCTGTATTTTTTTAAAATGGTACACCAGAAAAGGACTGGCAGTCTACTTCTACCATAGTTAAACTTCACCCTCTTTAATTTCACAACATATTCTTTGGAAGCAGGAAGAAATGCTCATAAAGAGGATCAGACCTTCTTTCCCGTGAAACCAGTATTTGGCGCCATATATAAGCCTGGTTAAATTGGTCATCTAAAGCTGTCAAATAAGACATTCTGTGAAAGGTAAACATCGAAACTGGTTATAAGTAAAACCATCAAGCCAACAACAGGGTCTTGAGATAACCTTTGAAGCTTATTGTACTGGCCTGCACCAGAAGATGTCTGCATTACTCATTGCTAAAAATGTGTAGCACAGAACTGCACTAGGATTAATTTGTTTACAAGAAGAAATTTAAACTCTACGTTTGGTTTTCACATACAGCAGCTCTATTGAATAACATGCATCTGAATTTTAAGTTGCAAAGGTATCTGAATAATTTTTCATGTGCATCTTTTGTCGAATGTTTTGGTTCAAGAAAGAATGTTTAAAGCTTTTTAAAAGACTTCAGTTCTTAATGTAACTGTACCCTTCTGCATGGAAAATCATAACCAACATGGCTGCAGTAGACTTCTTAGTGGTATCCAGCACCACTTGCAGAGGGCTGCTTTATCATATTGTACTTGGGTGTAGGACTCTAGTGTTCTTGGGTGTATTGCATGGGCTGCATTATCTACAGCATTGTACAATAACAACTAGAAAAGGCAGTATACTTCACTGATGCTTGTCTGGTAATAATCACTTCTGTGTTATAATGGAAGGTTTTTTGTGATGTATGAAACTTGTGTTTTTTATATATAAATGAGTATAGTTAGTGTTGTGGTAATGCCTGTTTTCATCTGTAAATAGTTAAGTATGTACACGAGGCACTACTTCTGATTTATTGCAATGTTCAGTCCTAGTTTTTACTTTTATTCTTAAAGCATTCAGTTTTGCTTTCAATTTTATGTACCTTAGTTCTGAGTTAGACCTGCAGATGTGTACAGATAGTTCATATTTATGTATTGCACATAATCATGCTATTCAGCATTGATGCTATATTGTATTATGTAAATAATAAAAGCCATGTACAGAGGGAAACTTCACTTGTTCATTGGGTTTTTAAGCCATAGTTGGAGTCCTAAAGGGGGAAAATTAGAAAATGTTACTTTACATGGCTATATAATTTTTTTTCCTTTGCCATCGCTGAACTTGTTCAAGTGATAATCAAGAGATATTAGAAGCATTTGCAGGTATGATACCTGATAGGCAGTTTATTTTTGAAGAATTCAATAGGCACCTTTGGGATTAAAACAATTTTAAAATTTGAGAAAGATGAAATTTGAACAATTATGGCCTACCTCGCTTCTCCATGTTGTAAAAGATGATGTTTTATGACAATTCTGAAGAAGAAAGTAGGTATGACTTAGTTTACAAAAAGAGTTCTGTTTTATTTCTGTTTTGGGTTTGGCTCTAATACAGAGATTCACCCATGGACTTGGTCTCTGTAGCGTTTATGCCAGATCATAAAGAACAAGGGGTGACAGGTACATGTTGACTTTACCTGGGGTAAATGATTACCAGAGTGCAACTGTTGCTTCTCTGTGATGGAGTTTGGGGTGGAAATACCCTAGTTTTATCTGTCAGTTCTTTGCATGCTGCTACTTTTGCTTCAAGTTAGGGAGGTACATATGTATGTCAAAGTTCCTATACTGACATAGGGTAGTATTTCTCTGAATATGAAAAGTCACAATTGAGTTGAAAATTTAGAAGTTGAAGATTTAGAAGGGCAACTTAATTTTTCAAGTTAAAAATGGAAGTAAGAGTGGTATAGAGAAGGTAAGATGAGCCCTCGGACTCCATCACTCTGAAGGTCTGAGTAGTAGCAAGAGATAGATTTTTGTTTGGCCAGGCTGCAGTGCAATGGCGTAATCTTGGCTCACTGCAACCTCTGCCTCCTGGGTTCAAGTGATTCTCCTGCCTCTGCCTCCTAAGTAGCTGGGATCACAGGCACCAGCCACCACGCCCAGCTAATTTTTGTATTTTTAATAGAGACAGTTTCTCCATGTTGGTCAGGCTGGTCTTGAACTCCTGACCTCAGGTGAGCTGCCCGCCTCGGCCTCCCAAAGTGCTGGGATTACAGGCGTGAGGCACCGCACCCGGCCAATCAGTTTTTTTTGTTTTTTTTTTGTTTGTTTGTTTTACAAGAAACATTAAACCAGATCAGAACAAAGATTTGTCAGGGTTGTCCATTGACTGGGGAGAAAGGGAATCAGTGTGTAAGGCACCTGAGAGGACTCAGTTCTACCCAAATTCTTGCATTCAAACCTGAATGCAAGGCCATGAAGTCCTTTGAAATGTACAGATATTAAGCAATTTAATAATATACCATGTTTCCCTTACATAAGCAGACAAATATTTACACCCCCATGACCTGAAGTTTTGTTAGGCTGTGACCACATGAATTCGCAGTATAAATGGGTGAGTCCTTTTTGAAAACCTCATCTTCAGTGTGCCTGATCTGTAAAACTAGAGCCTCAGGTTTGATCCTAGGTAGGCTTCCCACAACGTGGGGAAAATTAGTTTGTGAGGGAAAGCTGTTTCTGAGCATTATGGCATAGTGATTAAGATGAGGGACCCTGGAACCAGCCCGTGATTTTGGGCAAGTTATTTTAGGTCCACTTTGGACTGCTTCATCTCTTAAATGAAGACAGCAACCACCTTCAGGAGTGTGAAGGTGACAACACTTAAAACTGTGCCTGGCACATTGTATTTGCTATTGTCTTAATGTTCTGGAATAATGGTTTCCATAACTTGGGAAGAAAACTTTGAGAACAGGATTGGTTACATCAAGTTGTATAGTGAAAAGATAAAGATTTGTTATTTAAACTTGCAGTTTAAAGTCATTAGAATCATTCTTTTCCGTAAGGCTTTCTTTGCAAGAGATCTGCATTAAATAAAGTTGCTAGGAAATAACTAAAATTGGGGAAATAATCTAATAATAGCAAGATGTTAAGCATACTATTATTGTATTTTGGGGGTTGGTAATAACATTCACATGGATTTATCAATACACACTGAGAAGCAAAGCCTCTCAAGCTGTCCCATATCCTCCATTTCAAAGGCACACATACATTTTAGGTAACTCATAATTTAGAAAGGTTATTTAATCTTTTCCACATGTAAATATTTGAATATGTACAAAGACTTGATTTGACTCTTGTCTGTTTTTGTTTTGTTTTGTTTGTTTGAGACAGAGGCTCCGTCGCCCAGGCTGGAGTAAAATGGCATGGTCTCAGCTCACTGCAAGTTCCGCCTCCCGGGTTCACGCCATTCTCCTGGCTCAGCCTCCGGAGTAGTTGGGACTACAGGCACCCGTCACCACACCTGGCTAATGTTTTTTGTTTTTTGGGTTTTTTTGTATTTTTAGTAGAGAGAGGGTTTCACCGTGTTAGCCAGGGTGGTCTCGATCTCCTGACCTCATGATCCGCCCACCCCGGCCTCCCAAAATGCTGGGATTACAGGTGTGAGCCACTGCGCCTGGCCGACTCTTGTCTGTTTGAATGCAAAGTTCTCAATAGTGGTTTTTGTCCATAAGTATTAACTTATAATTTTGGAGAGTGATAGGTATGGTTGCTGGTTGATTAGCAATAAGATTATGTAGCCTTAAACTAGCTAGAAGAGTTTGCATGGGTGAGGCAACAGGCTGTTAACAAAAAGAAACTGGAAATACAGTTTCCCCTGTTTGTTTCTCCTGTTTGTACAATCTGCTTTAAAAACAAGTGAACATGCACCATGTCAGTCATGGTGAATCGGCCAACAGCCAGCCCTTGCCAGTTGACATCACAGTCTAAGATGGGAAACTGGTACAGATAGACATGAAGAGAGCTTAGCAGTGGTTGAGGTGGTGACTAAATATACAGTCATTGAATAAATACCGTGTAGCAAATGTAAAAAAAAAAAAAAAAGTACAACAGAATACAAAAGTGCCATTTAATATTTTATAGCTATTTCTATGCACAAGTGCTGGTTTTAAATTTATATAAAAGCAAAGACTGTTTCTGTGTTTTCTTCCAGAGTATTTCTGTTACAGCCATAGAAGTAAAGTTAATAAATGTAAGACTTTTTTTGTTTTGTTTTGTGCCATAAATGTAAGACTCCATTTTGTCTGCAACTGC